GGAGAACTCTGTGGCAGGCAGAGAGCGATGCTAAAATAATAAAACAAGCCACAAAGCACAATATACAATACTAACGAAATATATCCTTTAATGGCACACAAAGTGGCTTTTCTCTACTGCTTGAAACTTTAGCAGGTAGAAAAGTGAGAATGTTTCAAGAGACTTCTAAAAGGTTGCTTACAGTACTGGCAAAAAGCGAATATTCAAAATGCCACATTTAAGCGTAAGGACATTTTCAAAAAGAGCCTACTGTAGGTGACATTTAAAATACCGCCTCCCAAATAACCAGCCAGCCAGGGACTTGTAGAGGACCCGAAGTGTGTCATGCGCATAAACGATCCCGAGAGTGGGCCGCGGGCACCACGCAAACTTTCTCTTGTGGCAAGCCCCTAGAACAAAGCGCCCATCTCACTGGGGATGAGGAGATCAGCGCGACCCTGGAATGAGACAGACTCTGGGCTAAAGCTCCCCTCCCAACATAGGGCGTCCCACCCTGCCCCACAGACTCTTCTCCCAGGTCAGGTCCGCCAGTCCAAGTCTAGCCCCGGCATCCCGAAGGCAGCCCCTTAGGGTCCCAGCAGCCCTAGCTCTGTCTCGCAGGCCACCGCCCCCAACCCAGAGCTTCATTCATTGACCCCGGCGGAGGGGCGAGACCCAGCCGGGCGATGGGTGTGCGCGGCTCGAGGCGGGGGCCCCGGAGCAGGTGCTTACTCTGCGTGTCCGTTAAGGAGATCATGGCTGCAGTGGTGGGGACAGCGGCGACAGCACCTCGGAAAGCCCAGGGTGGGAAGCTGAGTCGGGAGAAATGAAGCCGGGAAACAGCCCAGGCGAGAGCCGCCACGTCTTCCGGAAACACGCAGCCACCCTCACTGCCGCTTTAAGAGCGCTTCCTATTGGCGAAACCTGCTTCCAATCTCAACCAATAACTCGTAATGTTGTTCGGTGACGCGCATGGTGACCACACCCCTTGACCAATTAGAGAAGGGAGTTATCTGTGATTGGCTGAACGGACCGACCCGGAAGGGTGGATGCTCTCAGCTGGCTGGCGGGAAGATTTTACTCCCGAGTAGCGGAAAGATCTGCTCGAGGCCTGGGTGCTTTGGTGTCGGAGATCCGAGAGTCGGAGATCGGAGAGTCGGACACAGGACAGTCGGACACCGGACAGTCAAACACCGGAGAGTTAGACCGGGCTTCTCGGTGGGGAGAGGCTCTGGGATAACTACTGTTACAGCTTTGAAGGGTCAAGGGTGTGCGCTTTTTGTTTCATCCTTCCCTTTCCTGCTGCAGGGCGAGGCCGGTCTGTAGCGGATCACTTCCTTTCGCCCACACATTGGCGGAGGAGAAACCGGAAAGTTAATCACTGCCCTGCTCTGAGAACTCGGGCCTTTAGGGGCACGTTCGCCTGCTGACCGGTCTTCTGATCTCCCCATTCTTTTCCATGCAGGAGGATTGGCCACCAAAGCCTGTTTATTAGCAGCTGCCATTTGTTGGTAAATACTACTGGGGATGCTTCTTCCACCCCACTTGTTGTCACTGTTGTGCTTTTATTTTTAGAAAGAAATTTGGATTATTTTAGAAACAAATTTGGAAAGAAAAAGAATGGCGTCCGTTTCAGGTTAGTAGCAATGATTACATTTTCTTCTTCCTTCTAATCATTGTATCCGCGCTGCCTCCCATAGCTCTAACTGAGGAACTGGATTCTATAACCAGTGAGCTACATGCAGTAGAAATTCAAATTCAAGAACTTACGGAAAGGCAACAAGAGCTTATTCAGAAAAAAAAAGTCCTGACAAAGAAAATAAAGCAGTGTTTAGAGGATTCTGATGCCGGGGCAAGCAATGAATATGATTCTTCACCTGCCGCTTGGAATAAAGAAGGTTAACTTTTTTTTTTTTTTTTTTGCTAGTTTTGTTTGTCTGATTCTTAACTTTCTTTTCCTAGATTTTCCATGGTCTGGTAAAGTTAAAGATATTCTGCAAAATGTCTTTAAACTGGAAAAGTTCAGACCACTTCAGCTTGAAACTATTAACGTAACAATGGCTGGAAAGGAGGTATTTCTTGTTATGCCTACAGGAGGTGGAAAGAGCTTATGTTACCAGTTACCAGCATTATGTTCAGATGGTATGTACTAAAAAAATTAATTTTGAGTTGAATTAAGGTAGATTTTTTTTTTTTTCTCTTTTAGGTTTTACACTCGTCATTTGCCCATTGATCTCTCTTATGGAAGACCAATTAATGGTTTTAAAACAATTAGGAATTTCAGCAACCATGTTAAATGCTTCTAGTTCTAAGGTATGTTTCAGTGGCTTTTTTTTTTTTAATGTCTATCATTGTGTCTATTTTTTTCTTTTAATAGGAGCATGTTAAATGGGTTCATGCTGAAATGGTAAATAAAAACTCCGAGTTAAAGCTGATTTATGTGACTCCAGAGAAAATTGCAAAAAGCAAAATGTTTATGTCAAGACTAGAGAAAGCCTATGAAGCAAGGAGATTTACTCGAATTGCTGTGGATGAAGTTCACTGCTGTAGTCAGTGGGGACATGATTTCAGACCTGGTATGTATGTTTTATCTAGAAAACTTTTTGATTAGAAAAAGGGCCACTTTGTTTGTTTTTTCAGATTATAAGGCACTTGGTATCTTAAAGCGGCAGTTCCCTAACGCATCACTAATTGGGCTGACTGCAACTGCAACAAATCACGTTTTGACGGATGCTCAGAAAATTTTGTGCATTGAAAAGTGTTTTACTTTTACAGCTTCTTTTAATAGGCCAAATCTATATTATGAGGTATGTAATTTTTATGTCAATTCCTTACTTTTATTTACTTTTTAATAAGTTAAGTTTTTTTTAGGTTCGGCAGAAGCCCTCAAACACTGAAGATTTTATTGAGGATATTGTAAAGCTCATTAATGGGAGATACAAAGGGCAATCAGGTAATGTAAAAACAAACCAACTTTGGAGACAGTCTATCTAACAAATGCACATATTTTACTGCAGGAATCATATATTGTTTTTCTCAGAAAGACTCTGAACAAGTTACGGTTAGTTTGCAGAATCTGGGAATTCATGCAGGTGCTTACCATGCCAATTTGGAGCCAGAAGATAAGACCACAGTTCATAGAAAATGGTCAGCCAATGAAATTCAGGTTAGGTCTATATCTTCCATAGAAGCCTAATTTAATTAACTGATAAAATGTTAAAATATTTCAGGTAGTAGTGGCAACTGTTGCATTTGGTATGGGAATTGATAAGCCAGATGTGAGGTTTGTTATCCATCATTCAATGAGTAAATCCATGGAAAATTATTACCAAGAGAGTGGACGTGCAGGTATGTAGGACTCAAATCCAGAAGTAAATTTTATTCTGCAATCTCAAGGTTTCTCACACCACAGGTCGAGATGACATGAAAGCAGACTGTATTTTGTACTACGGCTTTGGAGATATATTCAGAATAAGTTCAATGGTGGTGATGGAAAATGTGGGACAGCAGAAGCTTTATGAGATGGTATCATACTGTCAAAACATAAGCAAGTAAGCCACATACCTTTTTATAACTTTTATCATTAATAATTTGTATCTTTAAATGTGTTTGCAGATGTCGTCGTGTGTTGATGGCTCAACATTTTGATGAAGTATGGAACTCAGAAGCATGTAACAAAATGTGCGATAACTGCTGTAAAGACAGTGGTGAGTTTGTTGTTTTGTAAACCTTTATAGGCAATTACCTGCTACCATATTTGTTTTATTACAGCATTTGAAAGAAAGAACATAACAGAGTACTGCAGAGATCTAATCAAGATCCTGAAGCAGGCAGAGGAACTGAATGAAAAACTCACTCCATTGAAACTGATTGATTCTTGGATGGGAAAGGGTGCAGCAAAACTGAGAGTAGCAGGTGTTGTGGCTCCCACACTTCCTCGTGAAGATCTGGAGAAGATTATTGCACACTTTCTAATACAGCAGTATCTTAAGTATGTACAAACTCATTCATTATTCTTTCAGGGCTTTCTTATTGTTGGCCTTTATTTTCTGCAGAGAAGACTACAGTTTTACAGCTTATGCTACCATTTCGTATTTGAAAATAGGACCTAAAGCTAATCTTCTGAACAATGAGGCACATGCTATTACTATGCAAGTGACAAAGTCCACGCAGAACTCTTTCAGGGTAAATGGCTATTAATTTTCAGTTTTATATATGTGCTTGCTTTGTTTTTTTTTTTTTTTTGTAGGCTGAATCGTCTCAAACTTGTCATTCTGAACAAGGTGATAAAAAGATGGAGGAAAAAAATTCAGGCAACTTCCAGAAGAAGGCTGCAAACATGCTTCAGCAATCTGGTTCTAAGAATACAGGAGCTAAGAAAAGAAAAATCGATGATGCCTGATATGAATGTTACTAAATTTTCTAATTAAAGATGGTTTATGCATGTATATGCCATTATTTTTGTAGTTAGACAATAGTTTTTAAAAGAATTTCATAGATATTTTATATGTATGGATCTATATTTTCAGAGCTTATCTCTGAAGATCTAAACTTTTGAGAATGTTTGAAAATTAGAGATCATGAATTATATAATTTTCCAGTATAAAACAAGGGAAAAATTTTTATGTAAAACCCTTTAAATGTAAAATATTTGAGAATAAGTTCATACAATCGTCTTAAGTTTTTTATGCCTTTATATACTTAGCTATATTTTTTCTTTTGACATAACTATCTTTTTGAAAGCAATATTATACTGACAGAGGCTCACTGAGTGATACTTTAAGTTAAATATGTAGATCAAGGATGTCCAATCTTTTGGCTTCCCTGAGCCACATTGGAAGAAGAATTGTCTTGGGCCGCACATAAAATATGCTAACACTGATGATAGCTGATGAGCTTAAAAAAAAAATTGCAAGAAAAATCTCATGTTTTAAGAAAGTTTACAAAAAATGTAAAATATTTGAGAATAAGTTCATGTAATTGTCTTAAGTTTTTTATGCCTTTATATACTTAGCTATATTTTTTCTTTTGACATAACCATCTTTTTGAAAGCAATATTATACTGACAGAGGTTCACTGAGTGATACTTTAAGTTAAATATGTAGATCAGGGATGTCCAATCTTTTGGCTTCCCTGAGCCACATTGGAAGAAGAATTGTCTTGGGCCGCACATAAAATATGCTAACACTGACGATAGCTGATGAGCTTAAAAAAAAAAAAATTGCAAGAAAAATCTCATGTTTTAAGAAAGTTTACAGATTTGTGTTGGGCTGCATTCAAAGCTGTTCTGGGCTGCATTAGACCCGTGGGCTAGAGTTGGACAAGCTTGTAGATGATTTCAGGTTATAAAACCAGAAGTACAATTCAACAAAAAAGGAGTAAGTCATCAATATAAATATTAGCAAACGAGATATTGCTACATCTCTATTTAAAGTAAAATACAACCGATTTTAAAGTTCCTGAAACCATAGCCATATTTTGACATTTCACAAAGAATGGTTCTAGTCTACTAGAGTACATTTGGCTAAGTAGATAACTTACCTAAATTTGCTCCAAAGCTAAATCACAAGTAAACATATTTATGTTTAAAACACAGAAATAAATAACTTAAGATTTTTATCTAAGCGGTCAGTGTTGTATTGGAAAGATATATCTATAAATAAACTTTGAACTGATTTCAAACTTAGAATTTATGTTTTTATATTTTTCCACTAATAT